CGAGGGGGCTGGCCCTTTCGCACTGTCCTGAGTGCAGAGGAGGCATGGACTTGGGGACTGGGCTCACAAGGCCGACAGCTGCCTCCAGTGGTCCTGAAGCACCCATGCGACGCGTGGTATTAGGCTGGGGTCCTTAAAGACAGAGGTAGGGACACGTATTTGGGTGCACTCGGGTCTATCGGGGAGGCAGATGCCTCGGCCGGATCCACCTTGAGCTGTGGACAGTGAGTGTCTTAGGAGGCTGTGCAGTGAGGCCGGGATGCCCACACTTGCGTCACCACCCAGTCATTGGGCAAGGGCCGCTGGGGTGCATCTGTTATCTCCCAGGCAGTCCCGGGGCAGGGACAGCTGTGAGCGGTGGGCCCTTTATAGCCAGCAGGTGCTACGGGACTCTGCGCTGCCTAGGTGGGGCCTTACGTCACAGCACGGGTGGGACAGGGGCAGGGCCAGGGCAGGGGCAGGGCCAGTGTTGGGCTGGTCCAGTTGGGAGCAGCCCAGGGTCCCGTCGGGTCAGGGGCCTGTTTTCCAGGCCTGGGCACCTGCTGAAGCTCTGGTTACCGGCACCAGTCTGCAAAGTGGGTTGGGTGGTGGCAGCCTTCAGGATGGGCTGGGAGGGCATACTGGGGGAGGGGAAGGGTGACCACATGGGTGGGGGACCAGGTGCCACTGCAGCCTGCTCCCCACAGTGGGCAGCCAGAATCCCTAGTGTCCAGCACCCACACGTGGCGGCCTTGGCATCTGAGTGGCTTTCCCTGTGAGCCCCTCCTTGCAGGATGGACCCTCTGGGAGTGAGGAGTAAAAGTGTTGGGCCGTGCAGCCCCTGCCTCCTCACTGGTGGGACCCTGCCCTGCTGTGCAGTGGGGTCCTTCGTGCTGGGATCTTTGTGGTCCCCGTTCTTGGAGAGATGCCCGGGGCGGCAGACAGGAAGGGTGGAGGGCAAAGGGAGGGGAGGAGAGAGAGGCAGGCCGAGGGGTGGGTCGGGGGGTGGGCTGGGGCAGTGACTTCTGTGGAGGAGAAGCCTTTCATAAGCTCCAGCCTTCCTGTGGCCACAGCAGGACCAGAGTGGACCAGCACACCCCAGGAGAGAGGACTGGGGTCCCAGGAGTAGGAGGAGGTGGGTGACTTCCCTGTGGTCCTGAGGCTGGGGGCTGAAGGGCATGGCCTCTTCCCTGCCACAGCCCGAGCACCATGAGCTCCGGAGACCCTGCACACCTCGGCCTCTGCCTCTGGCTGTGGCTGGGCGCCACCCTGGGAAGAGAGCAAGTTCAAGGTAAGGACACTGGCAGTGGGCCCCTGCTTGCCTCAGTCCTGACCACTATGTCCTGTTTCTGTAGCAAGCGGTCTCCTGAGGCTGGCTGTGCTGCCTGAGGACCGGCTGCAGATGAAGTGGAGAGAGTCGGAGGGGAGCGGCCTCGGCTACCTGGTGCAGGTGAAGCCCATGGCAGGTGAGGACCTGCCCCTCCCAGGCCCCCTTCCCTGGCCTCTAAAGCTCTCCCCACCCCTACCCAGGGGACTCGGAACAGGAGGTGATACTGACCACCAAGACCCCTAAGGCCACAGTGGGGGGCCTGAGCCCCTCCAAGGGCTACACCTTGCAGATCTTCGAGCTCACTGGCTCTGGGCGCTTCCTGCTAGCTCGGAGGGAGTTTGTGAGTAAGTCCACCGTCTGCCAGCTGGGTACCCACCCACCCTGATGGCTCTTTGTGTCTCCCTGCAGTTGAGGATCTGAAGAGTAGCTCCCTGGACAGGAGCAGCCAGAGGCCCCTCGGCTCTGGAGCCCCGGAGCCCACCCCCTCCCACACGGGGAGCCCAGACCCTGAGCAGGCTTCTGAGCCCCAAGTTGCCTTCACACCAAGCCAGGATCCGCGCACTCCTGGTGGGTCAGAGTGGAGAGAGAGTAAGTCTCCGACCTAGCACCTGACCCGCTCCCACCGCCCCAGCCGGCCCCCAGTTCCGCTGCCTGCCCCCCGTGCCTGCTGACATGGTCTTCCTGGTGGACGGGTCCTGGAGCATTGGCCACAGTCACTTCCAGCAGGTCAAGGACTTCCTGGCCAGTGTCATCGCACCCTTTGAAATCGGGCCGGATAAGGTCCAAGTAGGTGGGTGCTGGCCCGGCCCGCCTCCTGCCCCAACTCAGCCCGTGGCCATGCCCCTGCTCCCCAGGCCTGACTCAGTACAGCGGGGATGCTCAGACTGAGTGGGACCTGAACTCCCTCAGCACCAAGGAACAGGTGCTGGCAGCTGTGCGCCGCCTCCGCTACAAGGGGGGGAACACGTTCACAGGTACGGCCCAGGCCTGCCCCTCCCTCTGTCCTCTGCCTGTCACTTTATTCCTGCTGCTCCCAAGGCCTTGCCCTGACCCACGTGCTGGGGCAGAACCTGCAGCCGGCGGCTGGCCTCCGTCCAGAGGCAGCCAAGGTGGTGATTCTGGTGACGGACGGCAAGTCCCAGGACGATGTGCACACTGCTGCCCGTGTCCTCAAGGACCTGGGCGTGAACGTCTTCGCTGTGGGTGAGCACCATGCGGCTCCCCCGGCCCTGGAGCAGGCCAACCCCACCTCCCTCCTCACGAGCAGGTGTGAAGAACGCCGATGAGGCTGAGCTGAGGCTCCTGGCGTCCCCGCCGAGGGACATCACCGTCCACAGCGTGCTGGACTTCCTGCAGCTCGGCGCGCTGGCTGGCCTGCTCAGCCGTCTCATCTGCCAGAGGCTCCAGGGTGGGAGCCCGCGGCAGGGCCCAGGTGAGGGGCAGGGTCACCCGCACAGGCTGCAGTGACCACCTGCCCCCCACTCCCGCTACTCCAGCAGCAGCGGCTCCAGCCCTGGACACCCTCCCTGCCCCCACCAGCCTGGTCCTGAGCCAGGTGACCTCCTCCAGCATCCGCCTGTCCTGGACTCCAGCCCCCCGGCACCCCCTCAAGTATCTGATCGTTTGGCGAGCCTCTAGAGGTGGCACCCCCAGGGAGGTGAGGGGGCCGGTATACAGGGCTCCCCGAGCTCCTGGCTCCGTCCTTGCCCACTCTGTTCCAGGTGGTGGTGGAGGGACCCGCCGCCTCCACGGAGCTGCACAACCTGGCCTCCCGCACAGAGTACCTGGTCTCCGTGTTCCCCATCTATGAGGGCGGGGTTGGCGAAGGCCTGCGGGGCCTGGTGACCACAGGTAGGTGGGGCAGAGGCAGCGGCCAGGTTCTGCCTTCCTAAAGTGTCCCTGCATGGCCCCCCAGCACCTCTGCCTCCGCCCCGGGCGCTGACCCTGGCCGCAGTGACGCCCAGAACCGTCCACCTCACCTGGCAGCCCTCGGCCGGGGCCACCCACTACCTGGTGCGATGTTCTCCTGCTTCCCCCAAGGGTGAAGAGGAGGAGCGAGAGGTGAGCTGGGCCGGGGGGTGGCGGGGGAGGCAGGGGGCTGGCCTGGGACGTCATGTCTCTGCAGGTGCAGGTCGGGCGGCCCGAGGTGCTGCTGGATGGCCTGGAACCTGGCAGGGACTATGAGGTCTCGGTGCAGAGCCTGCGAGGCCCTGAGGGCAGCGAGGCCCGGGGCATCCGTGCCAGGACCCGTGAGTGCTCCAACCCCGGCTGCCTGCCCACATGCTGGCCTTGAGGCTCTGCTGTGCTTTGCAGCCACCCTGGCCCCCCCGAGACACCTGGGCTTCTCAGACGTGAGCCACGACGCGGCACGAGTGTTCTGGGAGGGTGCCCCGAGGCCTGTGCGCCTGGTCAGGGTCACCTATGTGTCCAGCGAGGGTGGACACTCGGGGCAGGTGAGAGCAGAGCCCTCCGGGGGCCCGAGTGTGGCCTGCCATGTCGCCCTCCCACCTGCTGCAGACAGAGGCTCCTGGGAACGCCACCTCGGCCACGCTGGGGCCTCTCTCTTCCTCCACCACCTACACTGTCCGTGTCACCTGCCTCTACCCTGGGGGTGGCTCCTCTACGCTGACTGGCCGGGTGACCACCAGTGAGTGGGGAGAGGCTGGGGCTGGGGGTCCAACACCCCCAGCCTGTGTCTCCACTTCCTTCAGAGAAAGCTCCCAGCCCAAGCCAGCTGTCCATGACGGAGCTGCCAGGGGATGCAGTCCAGCTGGCGTGGGTGGCCGCAGCCCCGTCTGGCGTGCTTGTCTACCAGATCACGTGGACGCCCCTGGGAGAGGGGAAGGCTCACGAGGTGGGCAGGGGTGGGTTTGTCCTTCCGAGGGGCCCGGTGACCCCTGGGGCTCTCCTCTCCCTAGATCTCTGTCCCAGGGAACCTCGGCACGGCCGTCCTGCCTGGCCTAGGGAGGCACACAGAGTACGACGTCACCATCTTGGCCTACTACAGGGACGGGGCCCGCAGTGACCCTGTGTCCCTCCGCTATACCCCCTGTAGGTGCCCCTCCACTTCCCCTCTGCTGGGTCTGAGCCCCACACAACCCATGCTCTCGGCCAGCCACGGTGAGCAGGAGCCCACCCTCCAACCTGGCCCTGGCCTCGGAGACCCCCGACAGCCTGCAGGTCAGCTGGACGCCCCCGCTTGGCCGCGTGCTCCATTACTGGCTCACCTACGCCCCCGCCTCTGGCTTGGGACCCGAGAAATCCGTGAGTCTTGGTAGAGCCTGAGGCTGCCCCACAAGTGGGGACCAGGCACCCTCCCTTCTCCTAGGTCTCTGTGCCAGGAGCCAGGAGCCACGTGACACTGCCCGACCTGCAGGCAGCCACGAAGTACAGGGTCCTGGTCTCAGCTATCTATGCAGCAGGCAGGAGTGAGGCTGTGTCTGCCACGGGCCAGACAGGTGAGTGGGCACCAAGACCCCAGACCCAGGTACTCCCACTCACACTGACCCTGTCTCCTCTCAGCAGCCTGCCCAGCCCTCCGCCCTGACGGCTCCCTCCCAGGTGGGTCCTGCATGCCCTCCCCTGCCTGCCCACTCGGTGCCCCTTCCCCCACCATCTTCCCCAGGGTTTGACCTGATGGTGGCCTTCAGCCTGGTGGAAAAGGCTTATGCGTCCATCCGGGGCGTGGCCATGGAGCCCTCTGCCTTCGGTGGGACCCCGACCTTCACGCTCTTCAAGGACGCCCAGCTGACAAGACGGGTCAGGTGTGAGGGCAAGGGCTGGGGTGGAGCTGGAATCATGTGCCTCTCCCTCCCCCAACCCCCACAGTGACGTCTACCCAGCCCCCCTACCTCCAGAGCACACCATCGTCTTCCTTGTGCGCCTACTTCCCGAGACACCCCGTGAGGCCTTCGCGCTGTGGCAGATGACAGCCGAGGACTTCCAGCCCCTCCTTGGGGTTCTGCTGGATGGTGACGTGGGCCCCGCGTCGCCCCCAGCAGTCCGTTCTCACCTGCTCCACCCCTTCCCTGGCAGCCGGGAAGAAGTCCCTGACCTACTTCCACCGTGACCCCAGGGCTGCCTTGCAGGAGGCCACCTTCGACCCGCAGGAAGTGAGGAAGATTTTCTTCGGGAGCTTCCACAAGGTCCTGGTGCAGCTCGCGCCCCTCTCCCCCGTGGCTGTGGAGAACCTCCCGTGCCGTCTCACAGGTGCACGTGGCTGTGGGCCGCTCCAAGGTCAGGCTCTATGTGGACTGCCGGAAGGTGGCTGAGCGGCCCCTTGGGGAGATGGGCAGCCCACCCGCTGCGGGCTTCGTCACGCTGGGGAGGCTGGCCAAGGCCAGGGGCCCCCGGAGCAGTTCGGCCGCGGTGAGTTGGGCCCTGCCCACCTGCTGGGCCACCCCGGGGCTGAGCCGGCTCCCCTGCGTTGCAGTTTCAGCTCCAGATGCTGCAGATCGTGTGCAGTGACACCTGGGCCGATGAGGACCGGTGCTGTGAGCTCCCTGCCTCGGTGTGCCCCGTCCCTTGCCCCTGTTCCACGAACTCTCTAATGGGCAGGGTCTCTCTTCTTCCAGAGGGATGGAGAGACCTGCCCCGCCTTCGTGTCTGCCTGTTCCTGTTCCTCAGAGACCCCTGGGCCCCCAGGACCTCAAGGACCCCCAGTGAGTCCAGTGGCGTCTCCTTGGGGTGACCACTGGGGGCTTAGCCCTGTTTGTGCCTCTGCAGGGCCTCCCTGGGAGGAATGGCACCCCAGGAGAGCAGGGCTTCCCAGGGCCCAGGGTAAGTTTTGGGGAGCCCTGGGAGGTGAGGGGTGTCAGGCCCTACCCGCTGCCTGTGTCTCCAGGGAGAGCCCGGGCCACCCGGACAGATGGGACCAGAAGGTCCTGGAGGCCAGCAGGGCTCGCCGGGGACCCAGGGCCGTGCAGTCCAGGGGCCTGTGGTAGGTGTCACTCCTTCCCTGCCCTCCTGCCCGCTTCGCTGTCCAGCCCATCTTCCCCCTCCAGGGTCCACCAGGGGTCAAAGGAGAGAAGGGAGACCATGGGCTTCCAGGCTTGCAGGTAGTGTGGCTGGGGCCAGGGGGCCACAGGGGCCTGCCTGGCCGGCCCCTCTGTTCTCTCCCAGGGCCACCCCGGCCACCAGGGCATCCCCGGGAGAGTTGGCCTCCAGGGACCAAAGGTGCCGGCTCTGGGCTTGGAGGGTTCTGTCAGCCCACCCAGCTTGCGCCTTCCTTTGCCATCAGGGAATGAGAGGCCTGGAGGGAACTGCTGGCCTGCCTGGACCCCCTGGCCCCAGGGTAGGCACCGACCTCCCATGACCCCGACCCCCCAAGCCAAACCCTGACTTCTGTGTCTATGCAGGGGTTCCAGGGCATGGCAGGGGCCAGGGGCACTAGTGGAGAGCGAGGACCTCCAGGGACCGTGGGGCCCACAGTAAGTGCATTTCCAACACCCACCAGCCAACCGCTGACTTCTTTTCTCTTCCCCTCCTCATCAGGGACTGCCAGGGCCCAAAGGGGAACGAGGAGAGAAGGTAAGTGAGGCTGAGATCTTTGGCTCACTTGGCTGTGTCCTGCTGACACCCCTCCTCCCCACAGCACACGTGTCAAAGTTCGACTCCTTCCACGAGAACACCAGGCCCCCCATGCCCATCTTGGAGCAGAAGCTGGAGCCGGGCACTGAGCCCCTGGGGTCCCCTGGCACCCGCAGCAAGGCCCTGGTTCCTGGAGAATGGGGGCGTGGTGGCCGCCACCTTGAGGGCAGAGGTACTGGGCTCCTGGCTCTTGGGGAGGGAGTTTCCGTCCTCACATGCCCTCCCTTTCCTCGCAGGGGAGCCTGGAGCTGTTGGTCAGATGGGCAGCCCTGGGCAGCAGGGGGCTAGCACCCAGGGCCTCTGGGAGTGACAGGTGAGCCCCTGCTGCCTGCATCTATCTGCCAATCTCACATCTGTCCTCCCTTCTCTCCTGCCAGGACATTTTCTGCACTGCCCCGAGGAACGCTGAGCCTTCCTCCCTGGGTTTGTCTGGACACCGAGAGCGACCACATCCTGGAGAAGCCAGGAGAAAAGCTCAGGAAGAGCCTGCAGGTGGAAGGAGAGGGAAGCAGCGGCCTCGGCCAAGGCCCACCCCATACTCTTGGCTCTGTAGCATTTCCAAGTTCAGATAAACCCCTGAGTGCTCACCCAGCCAAGCGAGGCGGGAGTCATTTCCTGGGAGAGTGTCCCCCACCCTGGCTCTGTGCACCCCACCTTGAGGCCCTGCAGCTTCAGCCGCAGTGGGGAAGGGGAGGGGCTGGGCTGATGGCGAATCGGGTTCAGGAGGGCAGCAGTGCCCTGTGGCCGTCTCAGTAGCTCTAAAACAGGCTCAACAACATGCCCCGCCCCTTTCTCTGGGCCTCATCTAAGCCTGGCCAGGGCCCTGTGGGCCCGCCTCTCTCTGCGCCTCACGCAGGCAACAGATGGTTCCACTGCTGGCCCACCAGTCACCTGCACGATGGCTCCTCCCTCAGAACAGCACTCCCACCCCGGCCCCAGCACCTTCACATCTGGGCACAGGCAGGTCCCTGCCTGCCTCATCGTCCCCTCTGTCCCCAGCCCAAGAAGGAGTTCAGATCCTGTGTGTGAATGGCCACCCCTCACCCACCCAGCCCTGTGCTGAGTTCCTTGTGCAGGGACATTGCTTTGAGACTTGGCACCATCAGCCCCTGGTCCTTAGGGTCTCAGAGCAAGGTCATCCCTCAGCAGGCTTCTGGCCTGTGCGCTCCTCAGCACCTCTGCCCAGGTCTCTCCCAACCATCACAGACGCTGTGTGAGCCTGGACTTCCTGCCTTATCCCCACTGTGGCCCAAACAGCATGGGGGCAAGCTCAGAACACACACCTGGGCTTCTGGGCCTTGTGGCCCGTGGGGGTGATGTGGGAACTTCTACTTCCTTTCCAAACAAATATTCAGTAACTAGTCCACTGTTACCACTTAGGCAGCTAAGCAAGAAAGGTGCCAGAAATGAAGAGGGAAGCCATATCATTGAGGAGAGAATGAAAAGTATTAAAAAGGAACAAAGAGAGACCCTTGATATTGACAGAAGGAAAACCCACCAAGATCACCAGTGCAGCATTGCGTGCACCAAAGCATACCCCAAAGAGGTGAGCGCAAAACAGCTTCAGGGCAAACACTTCATCTATGATTCAACTGTTCCAGGAACTGACCAGACCTGGAGACCAAATAGAGAGTCATAGGCAGGGTCAGCAGGATGGGAGAGAGCGCCTGCACCCACAGGAGCCACAGCCCTGACTGAGGCCAGGAAGCAGCCCCAAATGCCAGCTCCCACTGCAGCATGAGAACAGAAACAGACCACTGAAAATTCCCAAAGTCTGTGGACAAATCAGACGTCGAAGAAGTCACGTGGCATCGAGACAGATTTTGCACTGAGGGACAAGGAGAGCATGTGGCCAAAGTAGGTGCAGGTAAAGCAGCATCTGGGGCAGAGTTATAGCCTTCAGTGCAGGTATCAGACACAGTTGTTGAGAGCAGCAGCCCAAGCCAGCCCCTCCGTCCTGCAGGGAGGACACCTAGGTCACTTGGCTTCTGTTGGGGAGCTGAGTTGCTTCAGATTGTGTGACCAGCAAAACAGCTTGGTTGCTCTCACTTGGTTTCTCCAGGGCGGGGAATTACATGTCCCCAGCTGAACTGAGAAGGCTCTTTGAGCAGTGGAGTGAGCAGGCTTTGTCATGAGGCAGGAGTGGGGCTAGAATCAAGCCCAGAGCCCACAGGGCATCCAGAGCCTTCCAAAGGAGCCCCTCTCCTGGGGCTCTCCAATTTGATGAAGGGACTGGGCACTGGGTGGCTGAGACCACATTGGCAGCCAGGAGGAGGCAGCCTGGCCGGGGGGAACCAGGGTGGCTCTAATCCCCACCACCCCCTCAGCTGCCCTACCCCCGCCACGCTGGTGTGACACCAGTGATGCTCAGCCTCAAAAGGGGAGTCCGGCTGTCTTCGGGAAACTGACTTTATGCTGGAGGCCAATTAAAATGGCACAGCAAAGGCAGCGGCCAGCTGGTGCCCAGGCAGCTTAGGGACTGGTCCCTGAGGCCCCACCCGCCCCAGCCTGTGCAGTGGAGCTGAGTACGAATCAAAGGTGAGGATGGCAAGGGAGCTGAGAGCAGCCTCCGGATGCACCAAACCGGCCTGGCTCCTGTTTGCAGGAAGGCAGCCTCCCCGAGACCCAGCCGACCTGCACGTCTCCCATCAGCCCCGACTCCACCGCATCCCTCTGGGTCCTTTTAGGAGCCCCCAGGGACTGAGCCGGGGCTCACGCTCCTGGCCAGAGCGCTGGGTTTCTGGCAATGCCTCCCCTCCTGCCTTTACGGCCACAGCTCTCCCCTCCAGAGGCCCCTCTGTAGTGGGCCTCGGTCCCCTCTCCACCCCCAGAGGCAGCACAGCTTCAGCCCTACGCAGTGTGGGGGCTCCGGGAGGAAATGCAGGGAGGTGCTTGGTCTTGGCCCAGAGCTCATGGCCTTAGGTGCTGCCCCCAGTCACCCCCGTGCCCATGCAGCCGGGGATGTTCAGCTCAGGCCAGCCACCGAGGTGGTGTGACGCAAGGCTGATCTGACGCTCAGCTCAGGCCGCTGGGGTCATGGGGGTTGTGGGAAGGTCATGGAATCACGGGGCTCACGCTGGGGTCACAGGGTGGTGTGGCTGTGTGGACTGTAAGGGGCGTGCAGCCATGCGTATCTGACCTGCCCTCCCTAGGTCTGCAGGCAGTGCCGAGTGGCTCTGCCTGAGGCCCCAAGAGCGACCTTGGAAGCTCCAGGCCTTCACAGCCCCTCTGAGAGCCACCTGCAAGGTGGGGAGCTGGGAAGAACGGCTCAGTGATGAGCTCAGAGGGAGGGGTGGGCACAGCGCCCAGGAAGGCGGGTGCGTGCAGGCCTGGGAGGAATGTGTAGCAGGAGGCAGGGGGTGCTGTGCCCGCAGGACCAGCAGGTGAGGCGTGTCCACCCACAGAGGATGGCTCTGGCCCAGGCAGTGTCAGAAATGGAAGCTGAGGAAACCCAACCCCAGCTGTAGAGGAGCCTGCCCCGATGCCATCTGCACCTGGGGGGCGACGTATGGCTGCCAGCCTCTTCATCTACCAAGGACCAGGGCAGTGGGGACGGGAGAGCTGGGACACGTGGACTCACACCAGGGCAGATGGTGGGGGAAGCCAGTGTCTGTAGATTCAGTGCATTTCTTGGGGAAGGGCGTGGAACATTTGGACTTGAGCCCCAGCACAGAGACGATGTCATAATACAGCCCCCCATCGTGATCTGATGGTAAGTACAGAACTCCTTGCCCAGTGGAGAAACACTCTCCTCTCATGTGTGGAATATCCACACACTAACCATGAACTGGGCCATAAGAAACCTTACATTCCAAAGGATCCTGCTGTTCAGAACTCACTCACTCACTGATGAAACTGGAAAAACAACCAATGATAACAAGCTAAAGAATGCCTCTAGAAGCTAAAAGACACACCCATGACTCCACAGTAATTCATGGGTTAAAGAGAAAAAAGGAAACGTGAAGATACTTGTAACCAAATAATGATGGATGCAGCGCCACGTCAGAATCTCTGTGCTGCAGCTGCAGTGGTACCTAGAGGGCAATTTATAGCTGTAAATACAGTGCTTTGTTTTGTTTTCTTGTTTTTTGAGACAAGGTCTTGCTCTGTCACCCAGGCTGGAGTACAGTGGCATGATCTCGGCTCAATGCAACCTCTGTGCCACCCTGGGCTCAAGTGGTCCTCCTGCTCCGGTCTTCTGAGTAGCAGGAACCACAGGCGTGCGCCACCACGCTTGGCTAATGTTTTTTGTATTTTTTTAAATAGAGACAGGGTGTTGCCGTGTTACCCAGGCTGGTCTTGAACTTCTGAGCTCAAACGATCCACCCTCCTTGGCCTCCCAAAGTGGTGGGATTACAGGTGTGAGTCACCTCACCGGCCCTTAAACACAGTTTTTAGGGAAGATTCCAACTCAAACAATTTTAAATAGTAGAAAATAAACCCTGAAGCAGTGTGCATTCATTAGTACTGTGTTTGCCTGTATTTAATTAAAACCT